TGCCCAGTCCTTCATTCACGCATGCTGACCACCCTCTGCGTGTTAAGACCCAAGGACCCCAGCCTCACTCGTGGGGTGGGAGCCCTGGAAGCCCAGTTCCTGCACCTCCCTCTCAGGCCTGGCACTGAGTCCTGGGGCTGGGTCCCACAGGCCTGCCTGGGTTCACACTCAGGACATCAAAAAGGACAGATGACCCTCCAGGGGTTTCTAGAAACCAAGACTGGAAGAAGGGGTCTCCCTCCTGGTCTGAGATGGTCCAGGAATGGGAAACCCAATGACTGTTGCTGGGCCCATGCCTGACTCCTCACAGCACCTGCCAGGGGACCCCAAAGCTCCCCTCCCCACTGTGAAGGATCTGGGGCCCCCACAAGGACTGGCCTGCCTCTTTGGTCTCCACCAGACCAGCAAGGAGGCCCAGCCTGGCCCAGAGCTGTTTGTATAAAGTCTGAGGGAAGAACAATGAATGACTTAGGAGACGGAGTTCTGCTCCCAGCTCTGGCACAAACGCACTGTGTGAGCTGGGGTAGGACCCTCCCTTATCCAAGTCTCCTTGTAGTAAAATGGGTGGGAGGAGGGGGCCAGATGATGGGTGAGGACCCGTGTAGCTCCCAAACTGGCCTCGTGCTAAGATGCAGATTTTTGCGCTGCTACTTCAGCATCTCTGGGGCTGGGACCCTGAAATCTAAAGTAGCAAGCACTGCAGCTGGAGCAGGGGAAGCTGACAAGTCAGTCCTGGCTTGGGGAGGCAGAAGTGAGGGGTGCGTATTTCCAGCAGGTAAGGAGAATGTGTTGGTTTCAGGGGTCCCCCATACCCCAGCATCCATCTTTCAGTTTGCCACTGTTCTGTGGATATGGGAGGGTCACCCCAGTTGCATGTCTGTGGGACCCCACTGCTAGCAGCAGCAGAGTGTGTGCAGAGAGCCAGCACAGAACACAGCCAGGCCGCCCGGCCAGTGGGGCTGGGGCTGGGACAGCCTGCGGTGGGGGCGGGGCCCTTGTTGCCTGAGGAGGTATTTTCAGAGTACCCCTCCCTCTGGAGTTTCCAACGGTAGAATAGAGCCCTGTCTAGTATTTGACCAAATATGGTGGCATCTCTCATGCTCGAGCCCCAGCCAGCATCTCAGTTATGCTGTGGAAGCCTGCCCCGGACAGATTAATCTTGTGACATTCAGGAGCGCCTCTCACCCTGCCTTCTTCCCCTCGGACGATTCCTGTAAATGGCCAAGACCGGCCCTCAGCACGACAGGGCCGTCCTCAGTATCTGTTCACAATGCCCCTCCTCTGTCCTCCTCACATTCCCTCCCGCCATTCCTGCCTCCCTGGGTGGATGTGCCCGCTTACATTGGGCTGGGCTGTTCACCTGAGGTGAGAGACATTGGCCAGAGGAGGTGGTCAGTTGAGCATGTGATTCCAGGACCTTTGGACCCTGAGGTCATCCGACCTCACAAACTTGTGGCCTGAATCTTGGAGGCCTAGACCTCTCTCAGCAGCCAGGAGGGTGGGCCTGAGGGGGTTGAAGGGAGAGTCAGTAGAGAAATGAGAACCATGCTACCTCTAATGCTAATTAGAACAACTAATGTTTATAATAATTATACAATTATTTTATAATAATCTCTATAATAAATAGCTAAGTGTTTATTGAGCACTTACTATGTGCCAGGTACTGTTGCCAGCTATTTAACATAGGTGATTTCCTTTATTCCTTATAGCAGTTTTAAGAGGGTGCCATGATTCTTCCCATTCTAGAGATGTGGGAACTGAGGCTCAGAAAGATTTCAGGAGGGAATGGGCCAGGCCACCGTCTACTTCTGGATACACCCACCATTTTATGGAGGAGGGAACTGAGGCTGACAGTAAAGCTCACATGCAGCCACACAGTCTCTGAGAGCGGAGACCACCCCAGGAGGGAGAGTGCTGTGTCAGGAAGGCCAGGACAATCAGCCGTAAGTCCTCATGGATCTGAAACTTGGCCAGATCCCACCTTTGACCTGTGGCTTTCCTCCCCAGCTGTTTCTTCTTACCATTTCCATCTTCCTGGGGCTGGGCCAGCCCAGGAGCCCCAAAAGCAAGAGGAAGGGGCAAGGGCGGCCTGGGCCCCTGGCCCCTGGCCCTCACCAGGTGCCACTGGACCTGGTGTCACGGATGAAACCGTATGCCCGCATGGAGGAGTATGAGAGGAACATCGAGGAGATGGTGGCCCAGCTGAGGAACAGCTCAGAGCTGGCCCAGAGAAAGTGTGAGGTCAACTTGCAGCTGTGGATGTCCAACAAGAGGAGCCTGTCTCCCTGGGGCTACAGGTAGGCTGGGCAGTGGTGGCAAGCTGTCTTTGTTCCGCTCTGCTCTTTCTTCTGCTCCCTGCAGCATCAACCACGACCCCAGCCGTATCCCCGTGGACCTGCCGGAGGCACGGTGCCTGTGTCTGGGCTGTGTGAACCCCTTCACCATGCAGGAGGACCGCAGCATGGTGAGCGTGCCGGTGTTCAGCCAGGTTCCTGTGCGCCGCCGCCTCTGCCCGCCACCGCCCCGCACAGGGCCTTGCCGCCAGCGCGCAGTCATGGAGACCATCGCTGTGGGCTGCACCTGCATCTTCTGAATCACCTGGCCCAGAAGCCAGGCCAGCAGCCCGAGACCATCCTCCTTGCACCTTTGTGCCAAGAAAGGCCTATGAAAAGTAAACACTGACTTTTGAAAGCAAGACTTTGGGTTTGCTTTTTGTGGCTTCGAAGT